ACAAACAGATGGAAAAATATTCCATGATCATGAATAGGAAGAATCAATATCTTAAAAATGGCCATAGTGCTCAAAGCCATTTATAGATTCAGTAATATTTGTATTAAGTTATCATTGAGATTCTTCACAGAACTAGAAGAATCATATGGAACCAAAAGTTTTAAATTTAAAAATTCATATGGAACCCAAAAAGAGCTCAAATAGTCAAGGCAAGCCTAAGCAAAAACAAAAACCGAAAACCAAAGCTGGAGGCATTATGTTACCTGACTTCAAACTATACTACAGGGCTACAGTAACCAAAACAGCATGGTACTGGTACAAAAACAAACACATAGACCAATGGAACAGAATAGAAAACCCACAAATAAAACCACACACCTACAACTATCTGATCTTTAGGAAACCTGACAAAAAAAAAGTGATGGGGAAAGGATTCCCTATTCAACAAACTGTGCTGGGATAACTGGCTATCCATATGCAGACAATTGAAACTGGACCCCTTCCTTACACCATATACAAAAAAACTAACTCAGGATGGATTGATTGATGGATGTAAAACCTAAAACTATAAAAACCTGGAAGACAACCTAGACAATACATTCAGGACACAGGCACGGGCAAAGATTTTATGACTAAAATGCCAAAAGAAATTGCAACAAAAGCAAAAATTGACAAATGAGATCTAATTAAACCAAAGGGTTTCTGCACTGCAAAAGAAACTGTAAACAGAGTAAACTGACAATCTACAGACTGGGAGAAAGTTTTTGCAAACTGTGCATCTAACAAAGGTCTACTCTCCAGTATCTTTAAGGAACTTAAACCAATTTACAAGAAGAAAACAAACAACCACATTAAAATGTGGGCAAACGACATGAACACACGCTTTTCAAAAGAAGACATACATGTGGCCAACAATCATATAAAAAAAGCTCAACATCACTGATCATGAGAGAAATGCAAATCAAAACCACAATGAGATACCATCTGATACCTGTCAGAATGGCTATTATTAAAAAGTCAAGGGACACATGTTCTCAGGACCTCCTGAGTGCTGATCACTCATATTTGGCTCAGAAAAATCTCTTCTAATATATTACAGAGTTTGACTCTTTTTGTCCACAATAATTTGGTGCCTGAACACGTGAGGCCTCAGATAAGACTCAGGACCCCAAAGGAGTTGTCTCAACCTGGAGCTAAGGTACCAGCAGGGGCCCACTGAAAGCCTCCAGGATTTTGAGCTTCTTCTCTGCCAGAAGTGGTAAGTCCTCCTGAGCCCCGACCTCCCTTTGGTATTCTGATCTACTATTTCTTTTTCTTTCTAGGAAGTTGTTGTTTAAGGATCCTACTTCTAGTTGGGAGATACATTCTAAAGGGTCTTCTCCATTGCTTTTCTCCCCAAATTAATCTCGATTTGGCTTGTCTGTTCACATTTGCATGAGGAACTGAACTGTTGTTTTCATAGGGAAACGAGAGACTGTGTTTCCTCAGCTTAAAAAAGAAAGGGCATTTTGCTCCTCCCAGCCAAAATGTGGGAAGTGATGAGGGGTGCTTGTGGGAATGTCTGGGGGTGGATGGACCCCATCGTGATGTGAGTGGCCTACAGGGAACACCCAACAAAATGAGTTTTAAAAAGGCTTGTCCAGGAAGCACATATGGGAGCTGGTCACTCTGCATTTTGGGCCCTCCTGGAGGTGTTTAGACCTTCCGAGAGAGAAACTGAGACACATGAGAGGGAAGAAATGACTCAGTGGTGAGACCCTGTGGAGTCCCACCCACAACCAGCACACTGTGACCCACTGCACAAACCTCTAGCCCACAGCTCACTTCCTCCTTTAAGAAGAGAAGAGAAAAGAGGAGAGGAGAGGAGGAACAGAAAAGAAAAGAAAAGAAAAAGTGGGAAACAAATAATCTAAGAATGAGGAGAAAGCAAGAAGAGTGACCCCCTTGTGGGCACTCCATTGGTTTTATGGCGCCTCTACTTTCTGGAGTTTGTGTAAAACAAAAATATTATGGTCTTTGTGCACATTTACATCAAGGTAAGAGAGCCCTAATGGCGGCTTGCACGCTACATTTCTCTTCTGTGCTCACTGCCACACGCAGCTCAGCCTGGGCGGCACAGCCAGATGCGAGATGCGTCTCTGCTGATCTGAGTCTGCCTGCAGCATGGACCTGGGTCTTCCCTGAAGCATCTCCAGGGCTGGAGGGACGACTGCCATGGTAAGGACCCCACAACACTGAGCTGATGGACGGGAGGGCAGTTCCACTTCCTGTGTGGCTGCAGATGACAGCACCCCATGAGAAGAAGGACCCAGCCTCCGATTGGCCACACTCTGTGTGTCTCTCTATCCTGCCAGCACCGAGGGCTCATCCATCCACAGAGCAGGGCAGTGGGAGGAGACGCCATGACCCCCATCCTCACGGTCCTGATCTGTCTCGGTGAGATTTGAAGAAGGAGGGGAGCTTCTAACGGGCAAATCCCTCACCGGGAACTCTCTTCCAGGGCTGAGTCTGGGCCCCCGGACCCACGTGCAGGCAGGTGAGTCTGTCCCCAGCTCTTCCAGGTCCCTCGAGTTAGAATCTGACTCCTGATTTCCTTCCAGGGCACCTCCCCAAGCCCACCCTCTGGGCTGAACCAGGCTCTGTGATCACCCAGGGGAGTCCTGTGACCCTCAGGTGTCAGGGGGGCCAGGAGACCCAGGAGTACCGTCTATATAGAGAAAAGAAAACAGCACCCTGGATTACACGGATCCCACAGGAGCTTGTGAAGAAGGGCCAGTTCCCCATCCCATCCATCACCTGGGAACACACAGGGCGGTATCGCTGTTACTATGGTAGCGACACTGCAGGCCGCTCAGAGAGCAGTGACCCCCTGGAGCTGGTGGTGACAGGTGAGCTGACACTCAGGGGTCCCAGCCCCAGACACATTTAACACGGTGCCTCCTTCTCTCCTAGGAGCCTACATCAAACCCACCCTCTCAGCCCAGCCCAGCCCCGTGGTGAACTCAGGAGGGAATGTAACCCTCCAGTGTGACTCACAGGTGGCATTTGATGGCTTCATTCTGTGTAAGGAAGGAGAAGATGAACACCCACAATGCCTGAACTCCCAGCCCCATGCCCGTGGGTCGTCCCGCGCCATCTTCTCCGTGGGCCCCGTGAGCCCGAGTCGCAGGTGGTGGTACAGGTGCTATGCTTATGACTCGAACTCTCCCTATGAGTGGTCTCTACCCAGTGATCTCCTGGAGCTCCTGGTCCTAGGTGAGAAATTCACAGCATTGCCTGGAGTTCCCGGCTCCTGGAAACCATGACCACCTTTTCCCAGGTGTTTCTAAGAAGCCATCACTCTCAGTGCAGCCAGGTCCTATCGTGGCCCCTGAGGAGACCCTGACTCTGCAGTGTGGCTCTGATGCTGGCTACAACAGATTTGTTCTGTATAAGGACGGGGAACGTGACTTCCTTCAGCTCGCTGGCGCACAGCCCCAGGCTGGGCTCTCCCAGGCCAACTTCACCCTGGGCCCTGTGAGCCGCTCCTACGGGGGCCAGTACAGATGCTACGGTGCACACAACCTCTCCTCCGAGTGGTCGGCCCCCAGCGACCCCCTGGACATCCTGATCGCAGGTGAGGAGCCCAGCGGGTTCAGTCAGGGACCCGGCAGCCCCTCGCCCATCCTTCTTCTCTCCAGGACAGTTCTATGACAGAGTCTCCCTCTCGGTGCAGCCGGGCCCCACGGTGGCCTCAGGAGAGAACGTGACCCTGCTGTGTCAGTCACAGGGATGGATGCAAACTTTCCTTCTGACCAAGGAGGGGGCAGCTGATGACCCATGGCGTCTAAGATCAACGTACCAATCTCAAAAATACCAGGCTGAATTCCCCATGGGTCCTGTGACCTCAGCCCATGCGGGGACCTACAGGTGCTACGGCTCACAGAGCTCCAAACCCTACCTGCTGACTCACCCCAGTGACCCCCTGGAGCTCGTGGTCTCAGGTGGGGGCCTTGACCCTGTCCTCTCTGAGCTCGCTCCTCAGCCTCCTCTCATTCTTTTACCCAGGACCGTCTGGGGGCCCCAGCTCCCCGACAACAGGCCCCACCTCCACATCTGGTGAGTCCCTGAGGCTTCTGAACTCAAGGGAGGCCCCAGCCCTCACCTCCCCGTCCTGACCCAGCAGGCCCTGAGGACCAGCCCCTCACCCCCACCGGGTCGGATCCCCAGAGTGGTGAGTGACGGGCTCTGAGTGGGAGGTGGGCATCACCCCCATCCCTGACATCATCGTGCTCAAGGTCTGGGAAGGCACCTGGGGGTTGTGATCGGCATCTTGGTGGCCGTCATCCTACTGCTCCTCCTCCTCCTCCTCCTCTTCCTCATCCTCCGACATCGACGTCAGGGCAAACACTGGACATCGAGTGAGTAGGGAATGGGGGGACCCTGAGGGCTGCCAGGGCTGAGGCTCTGTCCTTCTTCCCCCAGCCCAGAGAAAGGCTGATTTCCAACATCCTGCAGGGGCTGTGGGGCCAGAGCCCACAGACAGAGGCCTGCAGTGGAGGTAATTCTGCCCGAAGACCCCAGACTCCCACCCACTGCCCCTAAAGCTCCCATTCTTCCCCCAGGTCCAGCCCAGCTGCCGATGCCCAGGAAGAAAACCTCTGTGAGTGAGAGGAAGAGGTGACCAGCCAGGAGCAAGAGACAAACCCCTTGCTCTGCCCCAGCAGATGCTGCCGTGAAGCACACACAGCCTGAGGATGGGGTGGAGATGGACACTCGGGTGAGACCCCACCCCTGTCCCAGGCACCAAAGCAAGGACACCCCCCACCACTGTCTCTCTCCAGCAGAGCCCACACGATGAAGACCCCCAGGCAGTGACGTATGCCGAGGTGAAACACTCCAGACCTAGGAGAGAAATGGCCTCTCCTCCTTCCCCACTGTCTGGGGAATTCCTGGACACAAAGGACAGACAGGCGGAAGAGGACAGGCAGATGGACACTGAGGTGAGTCCTTTCCTCTCCAGGCCCCCAGGCCTCGTTCCTTCCCTCTCACTCTCCCCCGCTGCAGGCTGCTGCATCTGAAGCCCCCCAGGATGTGACCTACGCCCAGCTGCACAGCTTGACCCTCAGACGGGAGGCAACTGAGCCTCCTCCATCCCAGGAAGGGCCCTCTCCAGCTGTGCCCAGCATCTACGCCACTCTGGCCATCCACTAGCCCAGGGGGGGACGCAGACCCCACACTCCATGGAGTCTGGAATGCATGGGAGCTGCCCCCCCAGTGGACACCATTGGACCCCACCCAGCCTGGATCTACCCCAGGAGACTCTGGGAACTTTTAGGGGTCACTCAATTCTGCAGTATAAATAACTAATGTCTCTACAATTTTGAAATAAAGCAACAGACTTCTCAATAATCAATGAAGTAGCTGAGAAAACTAAGTCAGAAAGTGCATTAAACTGAATCACAATGTAAATATTACACATCAAGCGATGAAACTGGAAAACTACAAGCCACGAATGAATGAATTAGGAAAGAAAAAAAGTAGGAAATGAATGATCTTGGCTTTCCTATAAGAAATTTAGGGCAGGGCACGGTGGCTCACGCCTGTAATTCCAGCACTTTGGGAGGCCGAGGCGGGCAGATCACGAGTTCAGGAGATCGAGACCATCTTGGCCAACATGGTGAAACCCTGTCTCTCCTAAAAATACAAAAATTAGCTGGATGTGGTGGCAGTGCCTGTAATCCCAGCTATTTGGGAGGCTGAGGCAGGAGAATCGCTTGAACCAGGGAGTCAGAGGTTTCAGTGAGCCAAGATCGCACCACTGCTCTCCAGCCTGGCGACAGAGGGAGACTCCATCTCAAATTAAAAAAAAAAAAAAAAAAGAAAGAAAAAGAGAAAAAAGAAATTTAGAAGAATAACAAGTTATTCCAAATGAAGGCGTAAGAAAGGGAATAATAACAATAATAAGAGGAGTTGTTCATGAGGAAAAACCAAAGCTTGAAAATTCAACAAAGCCAGTGAAGCTCATTCTTGAAAACATGAATCACACTCATGAATTCTAACTACAATGAAAAAGAGAAAGAAAGAGCAGGCATGCATTTCCATATGGGAGTGAGCCAGCAGACAGCCCTACAGATCGTACACACGTTTTCCAAAACTAACAATGGAACAGGCGGCAAACCTATGCCAATATACTAGAAATTGCAGATTAAATAGATGAAATATTCTAAACTGGAGTTTACATAATGAACATAAGAGTAATCAGAGAATCTGACTCATTTTAGATGTGTGTGTGTGTGTATATATATGTGTGTGTGTGTGAAAAACATTGACTATAATAAAAATAATCTCGAGTTCACGAAGCTTCATTGGTGATTTCTTACAAATATT